GGTCACTGTTGCCAAACTATACCATGGAGGTAGGTTGAGCTCGTCCCAGCCCCTGCCTCCCCAGTGGGTGCGGGCATATCCATTCCAGTGCGAATGCCTGGAGCCTCCTTGAACCAGGACTGTGCCAGCCGGCACAGGGAGCAGGGAAGGACCAAGGCTGCATTGTGCCAGTGGGGTGCCCATTCTGCCGGGGAAACTGGGGCCTGCCCAGATGGTAGCAGATGCAGGGCCGTGAGTCAGCCGGCTTGATCCCACTCTGTGCCTGGCTTGGTCTAGACACGGCATTTGGTTTTGAGAGCTTCCTCCTCACAGGGACCTGGGGAGGGTTCAGGGTCCGGTGCTGGGGCAAGGGCCACCTCGGGCTCCACAGTGCCTCCTGCTTGGGCCCCGGGCCCCTAGTCCCAGCACAGACAGCCCCCTTCTCAGACATGTCCCCTTGCTGCAGGGGGAGAGGCCCGAGGAAGGAGTGGCTGGGGGTCTGAACCGCAACCAGGGCCTGAACAGGCTGATGCTGGCTGTGCGCGACATGATGGCCAACTTCCACCTCAACGACCTGGAGGCGCCGCACGAGGACGACGCTGAGGGGGAGGGGGAGTGGGACTGAGCGTCCGCAGAGGTGACCGAAAAGCCGTATGATGATGTTCCCGATTTCTCTGTTGGTCGGAGTCGGCCAGTTGCCTGAAGTAGGGAAGCTGAGTGTGTCGCTCCCTGGTCCACTGTTTCTCCTATAAATGTAAATGGGTCACGCTCTGCCGTCCGCACCTTCTCCTTTCGCAGGCACTGAGCGCCGTCCCATGCCCTCGGATTCGAATCACACTCAGTCCATTCTCCTCCCAGTGGCTTGTGGGTGAGGTGGGGCCCAGACCCCATGCTTCCTGTGCTCCCAGGATCTGGGCACGGGTGGAGAAGGGGCCCCACGGGGTCTTCAGTGCAGGTCCCTGCTGAATGCCAAGGCCCTGGGTGCACGTCCTCCTTGAACTTGCTGTGGAGTTCGTCAACAGAGCTGCGTGCCTTGTTGGTAGAGGGTCTCAGGGCAGGGCTGGAGCAGAGAGGCCCCTATGTGGCAGCCGGCCTTCAGTCTTGTTCCTCCAAGCAAGTGGGGTGGAGATGTTGGGGTCCTTTGGCTGGATGCCACTATCTGTTGAATCTGACAAAATAATTTTCTTTTTTTTTTTTGAGACAAGAGTCTCACTGTGTCGCGCAGGCTGGAGTGCAGTGGCGCAGTCTCGGCTCACTGCAAGCTCCGCCTCCCGGGTTCACGCCATTCTCCTGCCTCAGCCTCCCGAGTAGCTGGGGCTACAGGCACCCGCCACCACGCCTGGCTAATGTTTGTATTTTTAGTAGAGACGGGGTTCCACCATGTTGGCCAGGATGCTCTCAATCTCTTGACCTCATGATCCGCCCGCCTTGGCCCCCCACAGTGCTGGGGTTACAGCTGTGAGCCACCGCGCCTGGCTCTGCCAAAATAATTTTATTAGAGAACTTGAGGGCAGTGCCCAGAATTGAAGGCGAAGCCCCAGAAGCATGTTTTGCAGAGAAGTGCCCAGGGAAGCTCTGAGGGCCCATGTAGCAAAGATCAGGGGATAGTCGGTCTGAGGGTGAATGGGCCACTCGGACCAAGACCCCAGTCTTGGGGGAGGGCTTAGCTGGAGCAGGTCCTGGCACAGTTGACTGATGGTGCACAGAACCCGTGCATCCCACGGCCCCACGGTGCTGCAGCTGCAGGAGGGGCGGAGGCTGCAGCCAGACAGCATCAGAAGCCAGCGTGGTTCTGGAAGGATCGAGAACACCAAGGTGTTAGGGCTGCAGCAGGGGTCCTGTCCCCTGGCACCCCTCACCGCCCTAATCTTTTACCCTTAGGAGGCAGCAGACACGAGGGGCTGCCCGAGGCTCTAGGGCGGCCAGTGAGGCAGGAAACATGTTCCAGCCCCAGCTAGGTACTGGTCCGTGGACCCACCTCCCAGAAAGCCCATCACTGTGTAATCGTCTAACCTGGGGCTCGCCGAGGCCTGTGAGTTCATCCTTTTGGCAGTTCCTGGTGTCGAGACCTGGGTCCCCTGCCTCTTCCATTCCAGATGCCTTGAGTCCACCCAAATAGGGGATGTGATGTTTGGAGCTGCAGCAGCCGCCCTACGGTTGGGAGTCAGAGAAGAGCCGGTGTTCCAGGGACAATGCAGCAGAGGCTGAGCCCAGGCCTGCTGTCCTGAGAGGTGGCTGGATCACTGACACTTTGGCAGTGGTGCTGGGGTTTATGTCATGACCTGCAGCTGAGCCTACTTCCAATGACCGTGAGATCTGAAAGACTGTTTTGAGGGCGTAGCCTCTGCCATGATTGTGGGGAATGCTGTCCTGTTTCCTCCCTTGGCCCTGCTCAGCCCAGCGAGAGGCTGAGGCGCACGTGGCTCCCCGGGTGCCCACAGGCAGCGTGGCTCACCAGCCGGGCCCTTTTCCACTGAGCCAGAACCCCCCAAAGCCTTCAATGCAGGCACCACGGTGAGCCCACGAGAAACCCTGCTTGCCACCTCCCACACCCCCACCCCCAAGTTCAAAGGAAATGGTCCCTGAACCAAGGGCTGAGATCAGCTGTGGGTCCAGCTGTCCTGGGGAGCTGTACTGGAGCCCACCACGGTGGGACTGTTGGTCCGGCGGTGACCCCCACCTCCATGTCTGTGGCCGCAGCTGGACAGGCCACTCCCTGGGCCACAGAGATGTTTTACCTCTCGCAGCCCTCGGGCACACATTGAGCAGATGTGTGTGTGTGTGCGTGTGTGGGTGGGTGCGCATTTGTGTGTGCCTGTGTGTGTGCGCATGTGGTGTGGGTGCACGTGTGTGCACGTGTGTGGGTAAACATTGTGTGTGCGCATACGTGTGTGGGTAAACATTTGTATGTGCACGCGTGTGTGGGTAAACGTGTGTGCGCACGTATGTATGTGTGTACATTTGTATGTGTGTACATTTGTATGCATGTGTGCCTGTGTGTGTGTGCCTGTGTGTGTGGGTGCACATTTGTGTGTGTGTGTGTGCCTGTGTGTGTGTGTGCACGTATGTATGTGTGCACACTTGTATGCATGTGTGCCTGTGTGTGTGGGTGCACATTTGTGTGTGTGTGCCTGTGTGTGTGGGTGCACATTTGTGTGTGTGGGTGCACATTTGTGTGTGTGTGCGCCTGTGTGGGTGCACATTTGTGTGTGTGTGTGCCTGTGTGTGTGCCTGTGTGTGTGGGTGCCTGTGTGTGTGGGGCACATTTGTGTGTGTGTGTGCCTGTGTGTGGGTGCACATTTGTGTGTGTGCCTCTGTGTGTGTGCCTGTGTGTGGGGGTGCACATTTGTGTGTGCGCCTGTGTGTGGGGGTGCACATTTGTGTGTGCGCCTGTGTGTGTGGGTGCACATTTGTGTGTGTGTGCGCCTGTGTGTGTGGGTGCCTGTGTGTGTGTGGGGCACATTTGTGTGTGTGTGTGTGCCTGTGTGTGGGTGCACATTTGTGTGTGTGCCTGTGTGTGTGTGCCTGTGTGTGGGGGTGCACATTTGTGTGTGTGTGTGCCTGTGTGTGGGGGTGCACATTTGTGTGTGTGTGTGCCTGTGTGTGTGGGTGCACATTTGTGTGTGTGTGTGCCTGTGTGTGTGGGTGCACATTTGTGTGTGTGTGCCTGTGTGTGTGGGTGCACATTTGTGTGTGTGTGTGCCTGTGTGTGTGGGTGCACATTTGTGTGTGTGCCTGTGTGTGGGTGCACATTTGTGTGTGTGTGCCTGTGTGTGTGTGCCTGTGTGTGTGGGTGCACATTTGTGTGTGTGTGTGCCTGTGTGTGTGGGTGCACATTTGTGTGTGTGTGTGTGCCTGTGTGTGTGTTGCAGGCCCTGGATGCCAGACACTGAATAAACGCAGGAAGACGTCTGTCTTCATTCTCCTCGTGGGTCGCTGGTCCAGAAACACCTGGATGGAAAGTGCTCTGCAGGAACGGTGCCTCTGCCTGTGGCGGGGACCCTGGTGAGCGGATGGGCCAGCCCCACGTGTCTTCCAATTCCATCCCCCTCCCGCTTCCACCCTTCAGCACAGACGCAGTCTTCAGCAAGGAAGTGCTGGGAACGCCCTGGAGTGAACCCAGGAAGATGCCTGCAGTGGGTGCCAGGGCCCCTCTCCACCGTCCCTGCTGGGCTTCGGGGCCACGCCCGACTGCTGTGAACGGCCTGCGGAGCACCACGTGCGACGGCTGGAGGCGAGAGGTCTGCCTTTGATGTGGCTGTTGGTGCAGGGCAGGGGCTCTGAGAACGACTTTTTAAAACGCAGAGAAAAGCTCCATTCTTCCCAGGACCTCAGCGCAGCCCTGGCCCAGGAAGGCAGGAGACAGAGGCCAGGACGGTCCAGAGGTGTCGAAATGTCCTGGGGACCTGAGCAGCAGCCACCAGGGAAGAGGCAGGGAGGGAGCTGAGGACCAGGCT